CCTTGCCAGCATTTGTTATTGCCTGTCTTTTGGATAAAAGCCATTTTAACTAGGGTGAGACTTTATGATTTCTTGGTGAACAAGGAAAAGTGTTTAAGCTGTCCCCACCCTTTGATGGGTATGTTCTCTCTTCACGTGCGTAGGTTGTTGATGAAAGTCTAAGCGATTAATTTAAGCCATGTCAGAATAAACCAAAGTGAGGGTCCCAGCAGAATCATTCACTCTAGAATGCTCGGCTTTCTGGACCTCCCAGTGAGAACAGTGAGAAACTCCAGAGTTTTATGGATTTTAAGAATAGCTCTTCTGAGACTCTTTGGACAGGGTGCAAAGGAAAATTGTCTCCTCAGGTTGGGGGATGAGGGGGACTGTGAGATAAAGTACTGATAGATAAACTCCAGGTATGCACCTACTATGCTCCCCAAGCAATCTGCCATGTCCTTCACATGTCCTCCAGGGTGGCCCTGTGAAAAGCATTACTCCATCCCTTCAGCCCTCAACCTTGCTCGGCTTTCTAGAGTCTGTCTCATGCCGGCAGACACCCCATAGTTATTATTCTCTCTGCCCTCAGCAACATTTACCAGTTAGGGGGAAAATAAAGCCAGAAAATTGTTGCTATGGGCTCTGTTTTGTGGAAGTTAAAATGCTAGAGCAAGAATCTGATTGCTTGATAGCTCCATCTCTCTCTCTCTCTCCCTCCTACCCTCCTACCCCCCCACAGTTTCTCCTTCTTTTCCTCTCCCCTCCACCTCCTTCCCCCACCCCGCTCCCCCACATTTTCCTACTCCTCTCCCCTCTCTCCACTGGCCTCCCGGTCCTGCCCCCACATTGGGCTGGAGGAGAGCCTTACAGGTTGTCAATGAAACATGGAATTATTTCCTTTGATGGCTTAGATAATAGTAGGAGCCAAAGCAATGAGTGAGGTCGGCTGAAACCAATGCAGTCCTGCCCGGGACTGGAGAGCCAATCGCAAGAGCAGAGGGCGGGGCGTCGGAGCCAGCAGATAATTGCTAAGTGCATCGCTAGCACAGTTGGTCCGAGCTGCCGAAAGGTCTGGTCGCAGAGACAGGAACGTGTAATCCTCAGCGTGCTCCAGCCCACAGCTTCGCTCTACTGCTCGGCAGGGCAGCTGGCCTCTGGGCACCGGCGGCCCCTCTGCCTCGCGGAAAAGGTACCTCTGCCTGCGTCCCGGGGGTGCAGCGCCTCATTTTTCTTTTCTGTTGATTCTCTTGTAGCCTGATGAAGTCCTCCGATATTGATCAGGATTTATTCACAGACAGTTACTGCAAGGTGTGCAGTGCACAGCTGATCTCCGAATCGCAGCGTGTGGCCCACTACGAGGTAAGGACAGCGTTTCCCACTCTGTTTGCAAATTACAGTATCTGCTTATGCTTTTCCTTCCCAGAGTCGAAAACATGCAAGCAAAGTCCGACTGTATTACATGCTTCACCCCAGGGATGGAGGGTGTCCTGCCAAGAGGCTCCGGTCAGAAAATGTGAGTATCTGGTACCACGTGATATCCTCAGACTCACACGTGGCCTTTCTTTCTCCCTGCGCAGGGAAGTGATGCCGACATGGTGGATAAGAACAAGTGCTGCACACTCTGCAACATGTCATTCACTTCAGCGGTGGTGGCCGATTCCCATTATCAAGGCAAAATCCACGCCAAGAGGTTAAAACTCTTGCTAGGAGAGAAGACCCCATTAAAGACCACAGGTACGTGCAGGAACAGTGATCGTGGGGAGACCGGCTGTGGTTCTCTGGTTGTTTCCTTTCACAGCAACACCCCTGAGCCCACTTAAGCCCCCACGGATGGACACTGCTCCGGTGGTCGCATCTCCCTATCAAAGAAGAGATTCAGACAGATACTGTGGGCTCTGTGCAGCCTGGTTTAATAACCCTCTGATGGCCCAGCAACATTATGATGGCAAGAAACACAAAAAGAATGCGGCAAGAGTTGCTTTGTTAGAACAACTGGGGACAACCCTGGATATGGGGGAACTGAGAGGTAAGGGCAGCTCTTCTCACTTCTGCCACAAATCCAAGTGTCAAATATGTATTTATTTTTGTAGGCAAAGCATGCTTCAGTATGAGACATCTCCTCCACAATGGAAAGATGAGAACAGTTACTGAAGATCATCTGTGGTTACTCATAGTTAGGCATAGTTCCCGGCTTTCTTTGTTCTTCATTGCCACCGTGGAAACAAAAGGCAGATGAAAGCTTCTCGACTGCTTGGGATCAGTTCTTATCTAGTGTGTGGGCACAGACATGTGCTTGGTTAAACACACTGGGAAGGCAGCCATGGAGAAATGTACAGGAATTCTAAAGCTGCGAAGGAATTTACACCTGCACCTCATAGCTCAGAATAGAACATGGCCTCCATGGTATCTTCAAATTCCAAAACTTCTCCAGTTTCATCCCAAGAGTTATACACTCATGAAGAATCTGACACAGGAACAAGTAGATAAGGTTTGACTTTGCCTCCTCATACCCTTTTTTTACTCAGAGAAAACTTTGGTATCTTTTAAATATCTTCCCTAGGGAAACTGGGACAGTCATTTTGGTCTCATGAAATATGGCTTATATGTGAGGTTTCCAGAGCTGCTAGAATGGAAATGATCTCTGCTCCTTCTGAGCATATGCACGGCAGTGCTCCTCCTCTAAATCTGGTAGTATATTGTACACATTCCCTCCAATCCTCTTGACTTAGCTCACATATCCTGGGGATGGAGAAATGGAGAGAATATTAATAGCCCTCCTCTAGCAGATAGCTTTTCTAGGGAAGAGGCTAAACTTGCCACAACTTTGCCAGGTTGTTCTTATGAAGGAAGAACATACCTGTGTATTAGGTTTGAAAACAATCTTTACCTTGGTACTAGATAGAGTTAATGATATATTGTCTTAAAGGGATGACCCTATTTGACCCAGTGAGAAAACTGGGACAGCCAAATGGTCTGAAGTATTTGGCTTCTCTAGTCTCCTGATAGCCACATTGACTGTGTATGTGTGATGTCCCTCTCAGCCACAATGATTAGGAAGACTAAATGTTTAATTATTTTTCCTACTCTTTGCCCTTGATAACCTAGCATAACTTTTGTTGGATACCCTATATTATTGAATGTTCACCCGCTAGAACAGTGCGCCATTTGGTGCAGGTATGAATTTTTTTATGGCCTCTAAGTTTAACAGATAAAGTACCAGATGACTAATTGAATTTGAATTTCAGATAACAACTCTTTTAACCTGCGTACAATAAGTATGCAGGTATTTGGGACATACTTATACTAAAAATCTGTTTGTTATTTATCCAAAATTCAAATTTAATTGAGCATCCTGTATTTTTATTTGGTAAATTTGACAACCTTAATGACCTGCCAACTTTTTCAGGTTTAAATATCTTTAAAAGTTTAAATTTCAATCAAATAAAGAGTATAAGGCCATTTTAGAGAGAGGAAATGAGTTCACTTTATTTTTATTTATTTTATTATTATCATTATTTTAGACGGATTCTCGCTTTGTTGCCCAGGCTGCTTGTTCATGATCCCAACATTTGTAAAGTCATTTAAAAAAAGAATAACTGAAACCTTATATCCTTTGACTAATAAATCCTAGAGATCTAATAGGCAGAGTGCCTAAACTTAAAAATACTGTATTGTATACTTAAAAATACTGTATTGTATACTTAAAAATTTGCTAAGAAGGCAGATCTTATGTTAAGTGCTTTTATCACAATTAAAATAATAAGAATAAAAAAAGAGGGCAGAGGAAACACAGAGGTGATGAATGGGTAAGAGCACAGATTGTGATGATGGTTTCAAAGGTGTACATTTATCTCCAAATGCATCAAGTTGTGTACATGAAATATTTATAGCTTTTAGTATGCCAATCCTACTTCAATACAGTAGCTTAAAAAATAAAAGAATAAAATCACTAAAACACTGTTTTTTAGAATAATTCTTTTCTGTACAAATTCTTGAGATGTTTAAAGTGTGCAAAAAAATCTGAGCTTTTCTTTCATTCCCATTTGTCTAACAAGATTTGGAAAGTCACCTAACCAAAATAAATGTAAATGTTTTTTCCACATAAAGTTTGACTTTTTTTTCCATTATATTGTG